CATGCCTCCGGCTTACCGGGTTGGCATCCCCGCTGGCCACCTCCCCACCATGGCAGCGTGGGGCAGTTGCTTAGCTGGACTGGTCTCAGTGTCTTCATCTGTGAAATGGGAAGGATGATGACAATAATGTCTCCTGGGCGTGGGTGTTGTAACAGTCACGTACAATCCCTATGAAACTGTGAACAGTACCCCGCCCCGCACTGTGAATACTCACATTGACTATTGTTTGCCCTGTTTAACTTGGAGTAGTAACTGTCTTCCTTGAGGCTCCAAGTACTTGAATAGGGAGGAGAAGGCATTCCGTTTAATAGTTAATGTAAACGGACTGAAATCTTGTGGATTCTTTTTGGTAAATAGCTGGTGACACTTTGCACTGGCTGGGGTCAATTCCTCCCATATAGCTTTATAACTAACTCAGTATCACTTAATGAAAACAAACCTCAGAGCAAGTTCTATGTTGCATTAAACGGACACAGAAGGTTCACAAGATCTGCTCCTTGAGTTAAAAGAAATCCTACCTTTCTGCCTTTATAGCCAATCCAGACACATCTTGGGTGAAAAGTTTACACAGGCAGAAACTAAAATATTCCAGTGGCAGGTCTGCTACCCTTTGGTCTCTGTATAACATGTAGATTGCCCTTAGAAAGCATTCATTCAGTATATGGGATGTAGAGATTGCCTGCGAAAAGTGCTTACTCCCTCTATATGGTATATAGATTGCCCTCTATATATTTTAAGGACAGTCGCTGTCATATGTTCCTTGTTTTCATTTAACTTTTTGGGCTAATGATGTAATTTGATGAGCCGTTTTCTAGTAGGTAGGAGAGATTTCCATGAATGACGAATTTGCCTTAAAAACCTGAAACTTTACAAAGAGGAACAATCGCAGGGTATCAGAAACCTGGCTTGGTTTTAATATTGTACCTTTTTTTTGCCTGTCACTTTGGCATCTGGTGAACACAGATTGAGCAGAAGTTCAGCGTTCAGGATTATGTAAATGGTCATTTTTGTTTCTTTTCTTCAGGATTGAGAATTTGGGGTGGAAGACTAATAAAGGAAAGAAACGAAGGAGAGATCCAGGTATTTAGTGTCAAATTTTATTGCCAAATAACCTTGCTGTGGAGGAGTATTCATATGAATAAAGGTGTGGGTATGCCCAACCTCTGAGCTTACGCAGAGGCCACCACGGGGCACTTTTTCTCATGATTATACTCTTTCTGTTTTTAAGGATTTAGAAGCATTTCTTCTGTAGCTTGTCAAGTGCAAGGAGTCACTGTGTAATATTTGGCCTTTTTCATCACCCTGTGTTTCCTGTGTCACAGGCTGAGGGGCTCTGATAATACATGTGCAGAGGCTGGGCCAGTTGGGTAACCCTCCCCAAGGTCACGTGCCAGCCCAGCGAGGCACTCACTTTGTTTGGGTCCTTACAGAAAATACCAAATCCAGTTCCTTCTAGGGAAGAAGAATGTCTCTCTTCCTGTTTTGAAAGGGGAGGAAGAGAGATGAGGAGAGGTGCAGCCTGGAGGATCACACATCTTTCCTTCTGCATTTTTCTACCTTCGGAAGACCCTGGCTTCCCTGCCTAGTTGATCCGAGGGTGTTGTCGCTCTGAGACCCGTTATTTTAGTGGAAGGTGCTGTTGGCCTTTCTACGGGGGCATCCAGGAGCCCTTTTGCCACAGTGGCTTTTGCCAGGTTATCTGGTATTCAGTTAATCACTGCCTCTCAGATGCCACATGGTTCCTCTCTGTGGTCACAGGTCAAGGAACCTGTATGAAAGAATGAAAAACATCAAGATCAATGTGACGATATTAACAGCAAATTTGAAATCAAATCTTCTTGATTAATTATTCTAGTCATAAAAATGTTAAAAGTACATACAACTACATAAATGAGCTGATTCCTCTCTGCAAAGATGGTCACTAATGCTATTTTAGTACAATGTGATTCCCTATAATACATATCTTTATAAATGCATTTTTTTCTCCCTCACTTTTCCGGTTAATACATCTGGCAAACTCTTCTCTTCATCAACTGTTGTATAATTATAAAATTATATAATTATTTAAAAAATCATGTTTTTTTAACTGCTCTCCTGTTGATAGGCAATTAGCTATTTGTGGCTTCCTTTATTAATAAATAAGGGTCAGCACACTTTTTCCACAAAGGGCCGGATGATACATATTTTAGGCTTTGCTGGCTCTATGGTCTCTGTTGTAACTACTCAGCTCTGTGTTGCAGGAGGAAAGTGGCCGAAAATAATATGTAAATGAGTGTACGTGGCAGTGTTCCAATAAAACTTTATTTATAAAGCCTCTGTTAGAAATGGTTTTCAGAGAAAATCCCGGTCCTTGTCTCTTCCCAATACTGATAGTCCCCCTTTTCGATAAATGCTGAGAAGTGGGATTATCGGGTTAAAGTATATATACTCTTTGAATTATGCATAATACAGATGTCCACTCATTAGACCAGTGCTTAATATGGTCCTGGTAGCAAAAAGTTTTCATTTAAAGATTTATTTAAGGTTTTTGCTTAAAATGTAGGAGGAACCCTACCTGGGTCTCCAGAATCTTCAGACCCTTTCTTGGGATTAGGAAACTGGGCGTAGCCTGAGATTTCAGCGGGGACATCTCTGACTTCACTGTAATTGCTATTGGTGACAGTGTCCAGATCCGCCTTCACCTTTTCCCAGACGACTTGGTGCTCCTGCCGCCCTGGAGGCTGGGGGAGGCTGTGGGCCCTGGCAGGCCGGGTGTTGACCTGTGCTGGGTTGGTTATAACACAATGCCTGGGTTCTGTTTGTAGCTACCAGAGCTACCACATAGTTTGGGGTTGGTGTAGATCGTCTGCTTCTCTGTGATTCTCAAACCAGGTTCTGCCTCAGACACAGCCACAAAACAACCCTGTAAACTCCACCTTACGTGACGGTTTCACTGGAAGCAAAGGTTCTGATATTCTGGAAGTGGGCTTCAGTTACCCTGTAGTGCTCCTGGGTAGCCCCAAGTCCTCTGAACCCTCAGAGTTGACACCTGAGGACCATCCCTAACGGTATAGGCCTCGCCACCTTCTCACGCCCTGTTTTTATAAGGCTGGGTGGTTCCTAAAATATTAATATTTCAGCCAATCTGGTATCCTGAATGCTTGAATTTCATTACTGAGAACCCACCGATGCCATGCTCTGGGATTATTCGTGGGGCCTGCTATAGAGCAGGCTCTGGAGAGCTGAAGCAGGCCTGACCAGGAGTGTGGCCGCCCGACCACCTCTGCCCACCAGGTATGAGCTCCTGGTCAGGACAAGCAGCTGCCTCTGTGCGTTAGCTTGGGCTTAAACTGGCTCCTCCCCGCCTTAAATACTCCAGCATATTCTTTAAAGATCACAGGAAGTTGCCCAGGGGCCACTTGCCTATTTCTCTGTTCTCGCTGATGACCTCAGGACAATTTTGTTCTGTTTCAATTTGGCTTTTTGTTTGCCCCAGTCCCTGTCATCCCTGGGCCACTGTTAGGAGGTGTGAGCTTATCTGCTCGTGCCTGGGCCCCTGACTTTCCCTGCTCCTTCCAAGTGGCTTTTTAAGTAGCAGCCCCCGCTGCAACCCAGGGGAGCCTCAGCTCCTTCCTACGCTCTTGAGGCCTCTTATAAAGTGGACATGCAGGGAGAAGAGAAGCCTTGTGGCAGGCTCTTGCTGTCTCCTGTGTTAACAGAAGGATTGCAGTTTTATTATTTTGCGGTGACTTTGAAATGTGCTGTCACTCAAACAACCATGTTTTTATTGGCTTCTGCACTTGGAGGACTCCTCCATGAAGCCCGCGGACAGGACAGATGGCTCCGTGCAAGCTGCAGCCTGGGGTCCTGAGCTTCCCTCGCACCGCACAGTCCTGGGAGCCGGTGAGTGTTGCCTTCGTCAGAGAACTGAAGTCCTTAAAAATTCTGACTTCTCTTTTTTGATCAGCCTGCAGTGCCTCAAAGCCCTTTGAAAAATGAATTAAGAAGGAAATACTTGACCCAAGTGGATATACTGCTACAAGGTGCAGAGTATTTTGAGGTAATCTGTTTCCCAGTTGTTTGTTTTTATATTTTTTTCTTGTAACCACTGGCTCTGATTTCAGTGTGCAGGTAACAGAGCTGGAAGGGATGTACGTGTGACTCCGCTGCCTTCACTGGCCTCACCTGCCGTGCCTGCCCCCGGTGAGTGTGACATAGAAACTGTATGAACAGTGCACCTTTACTTTATGTGTATCTTTTCTCCCAGGATACTGCAGTCGTATCTCCAGAAAGAGTCCTGGTGACCCAGCGAAACCAGCTTCATCTCCCAGAGAATGGGATCCTTTGCATCCTTCCTCCACAGACATGGCCTTAGTACCTAGAAATGACAGCCTCTCCCTACAAGAGACCAGTAGCAGCAGCTTCTTAAGCAGCCAGCCCTTTGAAGATGATGACATTTGCAATGTGACCATCAGTGACCTGTACGCAGGGATGCTGCACTCCATGAGCCGGCTGTTGAGCACAAAGCCATCAAGCATCATCTCCACCAAAACGTTCATCATGCAAAACTGGAACTCCAGGAGGAGGCACAGATATAAGAGCAGGATGAACAAAACATATTGCAAAGGAGCCAGACGTTCTCAGAGGAGCTCCAAGGAGAACTTCATACCCTGCTCTGAGCCTGTGAAAGGGACAGGGGCATTAAGAGATTGCAAGAACGTATTAGATGTTTCTTGCCGTAAGACAGGTTTAAAATTGGAAAAAGCTTTTCTTGAAGTCAACAGACCCCAAATCCATAAGTTAGATCCAAGTTGGAAGGAGCGCAAAGTGACACCCTCGAAGTATTCTTCCTTGATTTACTTCGACTCCAGTGCAACATATAATCTTGATGAGGAAAATAGATTTAGGACATTAAAATGGTTAATTTCTCCTGTAAAAATAGTTTCCAGACCAACAATACGACAGGGCCATGGAGAGAACCGTCAGAGGGAGATTGAAATCCGATTTGATCAGCTTCATCGGGAATATTGCCTGAGTCCCAGGAACCAGCCTCGCCGGATGTGCCTCCCGGACTCCTGGGCCATGAACATGTACAGAGGGGGTCCTGCGAGTCCTGGTGGCCTTCAGGGCTTAGAAACCCGCAGGCTGAGTTTACCTTCCAGCAAAGCAAAAGCAAAAAGTTTAAGTGAGGCTTTTGAAAACCTAGGCAAAAGATCTCTGGAAGCAGGTAGGTGCCTGCCCAAGAGCGATTCATCTTCATCACTTCCAAAGACCAACCCCACACACAGCGCAACTCGCCCGCAGCAGACATCTGACCTTCACGTTCAGGGAAATAGTTCTGGAATATTTAGAAAGTCAGTGTCACCCAGCAAAACTCTTTCAGTCCCAGATAAAGAAGTGCCAGGCCACGGAAGGAATCGTTACGATGAAATTAAAGAAGAATTTGACAAGCTTCATCAAAAGTATTGCCTCAAATCTCCTGGGCAGATGACAGTGCCTTTATGTATTGGAGTGTCTACAGATAAAGCAAGTATGGAAGTTCGATATCAAACAGAAGGCTTCTTAGGAAAATTAAATCCAGACCCTCACTTCCAGGGTTTCCAGAAGTTGCCATCATCACCCCTGGGGTGCAGAAAAAGTCTACTGGGCTCAACTGCAATTGAGGCTCCTTCATCTACATGTGTTGCTCGTGCCATCACGAGGGATGGCACGAGGGACCATCAGTTCCCTGCAAAAAGACCCAGGCTATCAGAACCCCAGGGCTCCGGACGCCAGGGCAATTCCCTGGGTGCCTCAGATGGGGTGGACAACACCGTCAGACCGGGAGACCAGGGCAGCTCTTCACAGCCCAACTCAGAAGAGAGGTAGGTGTGTTTCTGTTGGTTGAATGTGGTTTACATCATTTTCTTTGTCTTTTTTTTTTCCTAGAGGAGAGAACACGTCTTACAGGATGGAAGAGAAAAGTGATTTCATGCTAGAAAAATTGGAAACTAAAAGTGTGTAGCTAGGTTATTTCGGAGTGTTATTTATCTTCCCACTTGCTCTCTGTTTGTATTTTTGTTTTGTTTTTGATTCTTGAGACTGTGAGGACTTGGTTGACTTCTCTGCCCTTAAAGTAAATATTAGTGAAATTGGTTCCATCAGAGATAACCTCGAGTTCTTGGTGTAGAAATTATGTGAATAAAGTTGCTCAATTAGAATTTTTAGGGTTCTCTTTGATAGGCCTGTTTTTCTGATGTGTGTGTTTTTTTTGGGGGGGGGTTATTTGTTTGTTTGTTTGTTTGTTTGTTTGTTTTTGAGACAGTCTCTCTCTATCGCCCAGGCTGGAGTGCGGTGGCACAATCTTGGCTCACTGCAACTTCCGCCTCCCGGGTTCAAGCGATTCTTCTGCCTCAGCCTCCCGAGTAGCTGGGATTACAGGCGCGCGCCACCACGCCTGGCTAATTTTTGTAGTTTTAGTAGAGACGGGGTTTCACCATATTGACCAGGCTGGTCTCGAGCTCCTGGCCTCGTGATCCATCTGCCTCGGCCTCCCAAAGTGCTGGGATTATAGGCGTGAGCCACTGCTCCCAGCCGTGTGTTCTTTTTTAAATTTAGATATGTCCAGAGAATCCTCTCTCCTGTTTCCCATTTCATTCGAGAATATTGTTTGCTTGTGAGACGTAAGTTCGAGCCCTGCATGCAATGACCCTTGAAGGAAAATAAACAGTCCTGGTGGTCCCAGACGCTCCTGCAGCCACAGCGCCTGTGACTCCTCATGATTCTTACTGAAGCTGTTGATGACAGGATATCATGGTGACGTTTTTGTAATGAAATATTTCACATATTCAGAATACATTGGTGAAACTCATGCTGGAGTAAATAGTTAATATATGGCCATATGAGTTTGGGTTTTTTTTTTTTATGAAAGA